GAACGGGAATACAACAGTGAGCATTTCCCCAAGTGTGCTCCAAGTCCTTGAGTACTGGGAGCAGCTGGAAGCCTTTGGGACAACCGCTTCACCTTTCTAGGTCTCAGTTTTCTTCCCTACAACCTAAGGGTGATGGTCCAGTTGACCTCCGCGCTGCCTCTCAATGCTGCATTTTTCTAACGCTGTGAATCGATGAAAGGAAGCGATTACCTCTAGTCAGCAAGTTGAGGGGAGGGGTGCGGTGTCAGCGCAGAGTGCACCCCCGCCCCAATGCCCAGTGTTCAATGCTGCATTCTTGGCCAGTGAACAGGACCTGGCCAGATGGGTGTGTTCCGGCATCGCCAGGCAGAGGGGCAGGGGTTGCCGCCTCGAGCACAGGCCAAGTTTCAGAGCACTAGTGTGTATCAGTTCTCCGGGATTACAACGGAATACCTTTGAGGAACATTGGGGACCGAAAGGCGACCTCGGAGAATGTGGCCTCCAGGGGGAGCCCAGGTACATTTGCCGGGTCCGGAGCCGACGGGGTATCCTTTTTCTGGCTGGTGTGTGTGTGGAGGGGCGTGCTTCAGTGGTTCAACACGCTGTATCTCCCTTAGTTACCGGTTTCATAGTAAATGATTAAAGCTCGTGCTACGGAAGGCGTGGGGTGGTGGTGGTGGGGGGGACCACGCAATAAGCCAGGGTTCCTGCTTTCCAGCTCAAGGACCGCCACCACCCCACGCGCCTTAAATTTTTTTTTTTTTTTTTTTACCCTTTTGGTCTCTCCTCCTTGATTTCTAGTTCCGTTGTGCACTTAGAGGCCGAGAGGATGGCTCTGGCCTTCCGGGTGGAGGTGAAATATGCATGTATAATTTGGCATGACTATTGCGTCATCGTGGAGGTCGTCGTGGTTCCCCGAGAGGCCTCCACGTCTTCTCCCAGCATCGGGGCCTTTGGACGCTTCCGGGCGCTGCGGGCACTTGCGCGAGGAGCCCTCGGCTCCCCAGGCGACTCCCCTCCTCCCCTCCGCGGTCCTCGGCTCCTCCTCCTCCTGCGCGCCCCTCCGCGCGGCCCTCGCAGGGAGTGGGGCTCGGGTGCGCCGGCAGGGCCGCGCGGCGGCAGCAGGCGGGGGCGCGTGGCGCGGGCCGCGCTCGGGGAGGCGCCTGGGCCCGCCCTCCTCCGGGGCGCCGCGGGAGGGGCCCGGGTTGGCGCGGGGCGGGGAGAGCCGCCTGGCCCCTCCCCTCCGCCGCCCTCCCCAAAGTTGCCGTCTCCCCCGGGGCCGGCCGGTCTTATGATCCGGCGGATCCTCCTGGGGAGGCCGGGCCGGGGAGAGGGCGCGGGCGCCGAGTGGCGGGGGCAGCGGGCGGGCGCGGCGACCGGGGCCGGGGCGGGGATCCGGGCGGCGACCGCGGCGGCGGCAGCGCCCCGGGCCCGCCGCCCCCTCCCCTCCTGCGAGGGGAGCCGCTGCATGGGGCCGGGGGGGCGGCCCTGCGGCGCGGAGCGGCGGCGACGGCGGCGGACCCCCCAGGCGGGCTGGGGCTGAGCCCGGGGCCGGGGCGGGGGCTCCGGGGGGACCATGCCCGGAGGCCGGCCGGCAGCAGCATGGCTCACGGGCCCGGCGCGCTGATGCTCAAGTGCGTGGTGGTCGGCGACGGGGCGGTGGGCAAGACGTGCCTACTCATGAGCTATGCCAACGACGCCTTCCCGGAGGAGTACGTGCCCACCGTCTTCGACCACTACGCAGGTAAGCCTCGGAACTGCTGACTAAGGGGCCGCTTCTCTCCCCGCCCCCACTTCTGTCCTTGCAGTCAGCGTCACCGTGGGGGGCAAGCAGTACCTCCTAGGACTCTATGACACGGCCGGACAGGTGAGTGTCTTGGCCTCTGGCCGACGCCCCCCAATACATAATGAGGCTTTTCTTTGTTCCTCAGGAAGACTATGACCGTCTGAGGCCTTTATCTTACCCAATGACCGATGTCTTCCTTATATGCTTCTCGGTGGTAAATCCAGCCTCATTTCAAAATGTGAAAGAGGAGTGGGTACCGGAACTTAAGGAATACGCACCAAATGTACCCTTTTTATTAATAGGAACTCAGGTATGTCTGGTTTGATTTTCTGCATTTTAGAAATTATGGGACATTATTGACCTTTCTTAATTAGATTGATCTCCGAGATGACCCCAAAACTTTAGCAAGACTGAATGATATGAAAGAAAAACCTATATGTGTGGAACAAGGACAGAAACTAGCAAAAGAGGTAATGGAACACTCACAGAATTTAAGCATGAAGTATTCCCTCCCCTGTGCCTCTTACCCAGCAGATGTCAGCACATGTGGACGCCACACAGCAGGGACTCTGCTCTTTCGTTCAGTTCACTGACATATCCCCAGGACCTAAACAGTGCTTGACATATAGTAGATACCCAGTAAATATGTGGTGAGTGAAATAATTTTTCATAGAAAGTCTGGTATATATTTGTGATTTTTTTTCTCCCTCCCAGATAGGAGCATGCTGCTATGTGGAATGTTCAGCTTTAACCCAGAAGGGATTGAAGACTGTTTTTGATGAGGCTATCATAGCCATTTTAACTCCAAAGAAACACACTGTAAAAAAAAGAATAGGATCAAGATGTATAAACTGTTGTTTAATTACGTGAGAAACATCTTCAGTGGCCAAGGAAACTGTCCATTTCTCTCAGAAAGCAAATGAAATGCTACAGCTATACCCAGACCTTTTATAGGTAATGAAGCAGTTCAAAACTTGAAAGAAAACAAAACCTGTCCTCAGAATTCTATAAAGTGTATTAAGAATGTTCCTTAAAGGTTTAAGAAGCAGTAAGCAGCATCTGAAGCCACAATCTATTATAAATACTTTATTTCAACTAGAAGGTACAATCTCTCAGGGGTTTCATAGTTTAAAAAGCTACAATCACATCATGTTGTAACTACGTAAAAAACAGAGCTGTAAATGGAACTGCTTGGCTTTGACCATACACATTTCTGCCCAGCCCTTACAGAATCTGCACAAAGAAATATCTCCCTTTGCTCCAGTTAATTGTTCTTGTATGTAAGTTGCTTTCTATTCCAGTATATCCAGAGTGGTGAAATAACAAGGCCAGCCACGTAGCCAAAGGTCGCTCCAAGCGTACAGGAGATGGGCCATACCTGAGGAGAGAATGTATGAGATCAAAAAAGAACAAATGTTTTATTATTACTTGAGCACAAGTGTAACCTAAATATTTCTATATTAAAGCTTAATGTGCTTTCTTAAAGAATGCCAAAAGTGTAATAAGGTCATAACTGCATTTATCATGAACACTAAAAATGTACACATTTTAGTTAATGTGCATTAAACTGTAACAAGGCTTCTGGCAATTGTAGATTTAGTTTGACGCTCCCCAAAGTGCATGAGACACATGCTAAAATTACAAATTAAAATTTTGGGTCAGACTTTGCCATAATGATAGACTCAATTTAGCTCTCTGAACTAGTTGGTAATTTTTTTTTTTTAATTCCCACTTTGGCTGTGTACATCAAATGAAATGAGAAGTGTGTATGCTGACCAAACCACAAGAAACTTTCTTTAAGTTGTGTTAAAGAGGAAAGACCTAGAATCCAAGCGTGTTACATGAAAATTGTAACAGAGCAGCTGCTTCCACCTTTCAGATATAGATGTTGGAACCACAGCAGAAGTTATAGAGCGACAACTTATATACACACCTAGAATGTAAGTTAAACAAAATACCGGCTTCCAGAGACCCCTTTTCTCCAGCCATATTACATCAGGCTAGAAGTAATTAATGTTGATTTATTTCATCTACAAGCAGTTGGTCCCTAAGTGAAAGGCTCTGCTTGAAAAAAAAAAGAAAAAAAAGTTGGAGGAAAATTTTCATGTTCTTCTGTGAAGCTTATTTGGTACACTGGAGCCATTTCTAATCTTTCTCTGGGGGGAACAGGCCACAGAACTGTGTTAGAGGTGAACCATCTTAATTACTAGTTCTATTACCTAATTCAGCTTCCTTGTTTGGTCTGCTGTGGATCTGCCTTATTGCATATGCCATGCATCAGATAATGGATGCATCAGATAATGGTGTTAGACAAAGCTTCATTGTGAACAACCTAATGCATTTTAGAGAAACAATCTCATCACATTTTTTCTAGCCTTTCCTACATTTAAACTTGCTGTTGCCCAAATTATAATTTTTTAAATGTCTTTGGTGGGCTTCTGTTAATTCACATGACTTGAGCTTATAGCTATGTCTACTGCACAGATTGGGTAATGGAACACTAAACTTTTATACTTGAAAATGACAGCCTTAAATGCTCATATCAGTCACAAATCTAGGATGTACTGTCTTGTTGTATGTGAGCTTTGTAGAGATTTTTAAAAATATAAGCATCACCTTCCCATTGAAGAGTGGAGAGAGTCTACTGGATGACTGGCCAGGAACTTTCTCTCTGAATCGGACATTTGGATGTCTTCTTTCTTCCAAGAAATGGTGGTTCACATTAAAGTATCATGGCCTTATGTATGCTCAAATGGAATCTTATGTAACTTTCTTATTTAATTTTGGTCTGCTTATTTTTAGATAAAATTGAAAGGAATTGTATAAATCAATTAACATATTAGCTGAGTTGTCCAACACATGGTATAAACGAATTACAACAGTAAACTATTACACATTTCCAACTTGCCTTTGGGGATTTATGAGGATTTTTTTTGGTGGGGGGAGGGGGCTCCAATTCATATCTCTGAAACCCTTCACACTTGGTTTACTAATTCAAAGTTAGAAGTCTAGAATTTGCCCTGCCCTAACAGAAACAGATTAGGAATTTGTCTACACAAACTGGTGTCACCTGTTTCTTGACTGGGATTTGGTTTCCTCATTATAAATATGGGAGGTAGAACAGAGATCTCCAACGTCTCTCCCATTTATCACAGTAATTTTCTTATTCACAGTAATCATTGTTGGATGTTACCTTTTCAGCTTCACATTCTCAAGATGGTAAAAATCATGTATATAGATTATCAGAACTCTAAGCAAAGATGACTGTCACATCTGAAGCTGAGGTGCCTTAGGTACTCTACTGACCTTGATGGGTTTGGAGTTCCCCATTGCTTATCAAGAGCTTTTTAATTGCTTTGGTTCTTTAGTTTTTCTTTTTGCAAAAATCCTTCCTGTCACTTTAACTAAAAACCAAAGATTTGTTTTCTATTGATAAGCAGACTAGAGAAAAACTGCCTTATTTTCAGAAGCATGTCTTCATTCAAAGCTTAGGCTTCAATAGAAATTCAGACTAATCACTGAAATGACTATTTCAAACTAGTGAAATATCTGGGAAATAAACTGCTTCAAAAATATTTTACTGACATGAATTTTGCTAGTGAATACAAATACACTGCCTCAAATAAGGCCATGTATGAATGAACTTACAAGATATTTGAGTTAATCAGTGTTTGCATATAGAGAATTAGTTCTAAAGTTCTTAAAAATAAATTTAGGGGCTCCCTGAAATTTTATTTAATACTTTGCTAACTTACACTCTTGTTTTATCTCCACAGGTACATTTTAGGTTAGCTCATGGTGAATTCTATTTACAATAAGTGGAGCTTGGATTAATGGGTTTTGTTATGAATTATCTTAGTGACTTTAGACACTGTTTCCATTTGATTTTTAACTATTTAAAATACCAAATTAAATACCAGTTTGTTGGTTGTTACTTTTAAATGATTGTTACTTTAACAGTGTCCCTTCTTAACACATGGGGTTACAAATAAAATACTATGCATAGTTTACTATCTACGTAAAGCACTGAACTTTTTACCTTAGTAGTTTTTATTTATTACCCTATGTAAACATTTAGGATAATACTCTTTCCTCTATTTATGCTGAGAGTCTACTAATCATTGGCAAAGTATGAGTCCCTATACTCTGTTAAAAAAAGCTCACTGTTAAAGTATAGGGAGAATAGTAATCCCTCATGAATCCCAGCTAGATTCCAATTTGGGTTACTAAATTGTATTTTAATCATTTTGTAATTTCAGTATGGCTCTTTGTTCTCAAACACATACATACCACCACGCACATTCTTTTAAACAGCTGCCACACCTCACCTCCAACAGAATGCCAAAAATGAAATGTTAAAAAATTTTGTCTAATGAAGGGTTACGGCTTGGAACACTTGGTTATTCATGTTATGTAAATCAAGAAGTGCATGCCATCAGCAAATTAAAATGTGGACTGGCTTTGAAGACTGTTAATGATGGGTCAGGCTTTGTACTTACAAGAGTAC